TGGCTGGATCTGGAGGCAAGATGCCAGGCCCCCCAGGTGTTCTCAGGGCAGTTCTTGGTGTCTGCTTCTCAGATTCCAAGGACTGGAATTAAAACCTTTCCTGGGACTCTGGCGTGCCCTGTGTGTGTGTGTGATTTACCTTGCAAGAGAATCAGGGCTCCCGTGGGGAGCACCTGAACCAGGCCGACTTCTAGGGTGCCTGCAGATTGCCACTCCTCACACTACCCAGCAGAGGCTAGAGCACTGTGCGTGGGGCCAGGCTGGGGAGGGGGAGGTGGGCGCTGGGCTGCCTGGCGCTGGGCAGAGTCAACATATGGCACCGGGAGAGTGCCTCGGCGGGGAGGGTGGATGCGTGTGCTTGGAGCCTGGGTCATGTCTGCACCTGTCCCAGTTGCCTGGCAGATTGGCAAGGCAGGCTGGCAGAGCCTGCGTGCGTGGGAGGCAGCCGGCAGCACCGCCATGTGCTGACGACCTCACAGCCAGACTCCCCCTGGTTAGCACTGAGTGTCAGAACCACCCCCAGAACCTCAGTTAAGCAAATAGGTTGGTTTCCATGGAGACATGGCATATTTTCTCCATGGCAACCTAAAATCCTAAAACCCAGGTTCAGGAATGAGTCATCTATGGACAGTAGAGGGTGCTCTCCCACAAGGCTGACCTGAGGCCAGGGGCAGATGAGCAACTGACCACAGAGCCAAAGGTGCCCCCAGAGCATGGCTGGGGCCTGTGGGGACTGAGGCCGCTTAACCACTTCCCGCCCACGTGTGCAATGTGAGTAGCTGGTGAGGCTGCAGGAGGCCGTGTGTGGAGGTGGCATCCCCCAGCTGGGGCCCTCAGAGCAGGGCTAGCATGGAGGGGACCCCTGACCCCCAAAGCAGGGTCCAGAACAGAGGAGGCGGGCACTGGCCAGGCAGGGTGGACACACAAGAGTTAACTGGCGGGTGTGACAGGCGGACCGCCCTCAGGAAGTGTTACTCACTGGGGATGTGCGTGCCTTGCCTTGGGACTGGATTCTCTTCCTGAAGCGAAGGAGCTCCCAGCCATGGAAAGCCCTGGAGAGTCAGGCGCGGGCTCTCCTGGAGCCCCCAGCCCGTCCAGCTTCACTACTGGGCACCTGGCGAGAGAAAAGTTAGTGAAGTTGGCAGGGCAGCCAGGTGGGGCAGGGAGGGGCTGCGAGAGGAGGGCCCTCCCTGCTCAGATCTGGGTGCCTGCCCCCAGGCCAGCCCAGGACCCACTGTATGACGTGCCCAATGCCAGCGGCGGGCAGGCAGGCGGGCCGCAGCGGCCGGGGCGCGTTGTGAGCCTGCGGGAGCGCCTGCTGCTCACCCGGCCCGTGTGGCTGCAGCTGCAAGCCAACGCAGCGGCCGCACTGCACATGCTGAGGACCGAGCCCCCGGGGGTGAGTCTTGCCCCACACTCCAGGGACTGGCCTCCTGAGCTGCCTGAGCCCTATCCACTTGCAGACGTTCCTCGTGCGGAAATCTAACACCCGCCAGTGCCAGGCCCTGTGCATGCGGTTGCCTGAAGCCAGTGGCCCCTCCTTCGTCTCCAGCCACTACATCCTGGAGAGCCCTGGCGGTGAGGGGCTGGCCTGGCGGGAAGGGGCTGGACAGAGAAGCACCTCACTTCCCTCCTCTCTCAGGCGTCTCCTTGGAGGGCTCGGAGCTCATGTTCCCAGACCTAGTCCAGCTCATCTGTGCCTACTGCCACACCCGGTGAGTCTGCCCGCAGGGTGCCTGGTGTCCACTCACTCCCTTCTGCTCCCCTCTCTGGCCTCAGGGACATCCTTCTCCTCCCGCTGCAGCTCCCCAGAGCCATCCACCACGCAGCCACTCACAAAGAGCTGGAGGCCATCTCCCATCTGGGCATTGGTAAGGGCTTCCTGCCACCCATTGCACAGATGCCGGAGGCCCCAGTCGGTTTCTTGTTCCCTAGAGTTCTGGAGCTCCTCCCTCAACATCAAGGCTCAGCGGGGCCCGGCTGGAGGCCCAGTGTTGCCCCAGCTGAAGGCCCGGTCCCCTCAAGAGCTGGACCAGGGCACCGGAGCCGCCTTGTGCTTCTTCAACCCCCTGTTCCCGGGGGACCTAGGGCCCACCAAGCGGGAGAAATTCAAGAGAAGCTTCAAAGTGCGCGTGTCCACAGAGACCTCCAGCCCCCTGTCTCCACCTGCCGTGCCACCTCCCCCCGTCCCCGTGCTGCCAGGGGCAGTCCCCAGCCAGACAGAGCGGCTGCCCCCTTGCCAGCTGCTACGGAGGGAGAGCTCAGTGGGGTACCGCGTGCCAGCAGGCAGTGGCCCTAGCCTTCCGCCTATGCCCTCCCTCCAAGAGGTGGACTGCGGCTCCCCCAGCAGCTCCGAGGAGGAGGGGGTGCCAGGGTCCCGGGGGAGCCCAGCGACCTCACCCCACCTGGGCCGCCGACGACCTCTGCTTCGGTCCATGAGCGCCGCCTTCTGCTCCCTACTGGCACCGGAGCGGCAGGTGGGCCGGGCTGCGGCAGCACTGATGCAGGACCGACACACAGCCGCGGGCCAGCTGGTGCAGGACCTACTGACCCAGGTGCGGGCTGGGCCCGAGCCCCAGGAGCTGCAGGGCATCCGTCAGGCGCTGAGCCGGGCCCGGGCCATGCTGAGTGCGGAGCTGGGCCCTGAGAAGCTGCTGTCGCCTAAGAGGCTGGGTGAGGCTCCGTCTCTCCATAGCTCCAGCACTCTTCCCCTGACCCCTCCCTGTCCCTCCGGCAGAACATGTCCTGGAGAAGTCATTGCATTGCTCTGTGCTCAAGCCTCTCCGGCCCATCCTGGCAGCCCGCCTGCGGCGCCGGCTTGCCGCAGACGGCTCCCTGGGCCGCCTAGCTGAGGGCCTCCGCCTGGCCCGGGCCCAGGGCCCCGGAGCCTTCGGGTCCCACCTGAGCCTGCCCTCCCCAGTAGAGTTGGAGCAAGTGCGCCAGAAGCTGCTGCAGCTGCTCCGCACCTACTCACCCAGCGCCCAGGTCAAGCGGCTCCTGCAGGCCTGCAAGCTGCTCTACATGGCCCTGAGGACCCAGGAAGGTATGTCCCTGCCACCACCTCACCCTGCCCTGTGAAGCTTCTTCCTCTCACCATGTCCCCACAGGGGAGGGCGCGGGTGCCGACGAGTTCCTGCCTCTGCTGAGCCTCGTCTTGGCCCACTGTGACCTTCCTGAGCTGCTGCTGGAGGCCGAGTACATGTCGGAGCTGCTGGAGCCCAGCCTGCTTACTGGAGAGGGTGAGGGACCCCCACCCACCTCCCTGTCTGGGCCTGAGCCGTGTTCTTCCACCCTGTGTCCCAGGTGGCTACTACCTGACCAGCCTCTCTGCCAGCCTGGCCCTGCTGAGTGGCCTGGGTCAGGCCCACACCCTCCCACTGAGCCCCGTGCAGGAGCTACGGCGCTCCCTCAGCCTCTGGGAGCAGCGCCGCCTGCCTGCCACCCACTGCTTCCAGGTAACAGGCCCTCCACCGTGTCCTCAGAGCCAGAGTACTTGTTTTTGCTTCTCCTCCTGCATAGCACCTCCTCCGAGTAGCCTATCAGGATCCCAGCAGTGGCTGCACCTCCAAGACCCTGGCCGTGCCCCCAGAAGCCTCGATTGCCACCCTGAACCAGCTCTGTGCCACCAAGTTCCGAGTGACCCAGCCCAACACTTTTGGCCTCTTCCTGTACAAGGAGCAGGGCTACCACCGCCTGCCCCCTGGGGCCCTGGCCCACAGGCTGCCCACCACTGGCTACCTCGTCTACCGCCGGGCGGAGTGGCCTGAGACCCAGGGGGCTGTGACAGAGGAGGAGGGCAGTGGGCAGTCAGAGGCAAGAAGCAGAGGGGAGGAGCAAGGGTGCCAGGGAGATGGGGATGCTGGGGTCAAAGCCAGCCCCAGGGACATTCGGGAACAGTCTGAGACAACTGCTGAAGGGGGCCAGGGTCAAGCCCAGGAAGGCCCTGCTCAGCCAGGGGAACCAGAGGCAGAGGGAAGCCGGGCAGCAGAGGAGTAGCTTGAAGTGGCCAGAAGGGTCATTCGGGGCGGGAGACCCTGAGCCTGCTGAGAAATCCTTTTAGCGCCAGCAAGCCCCACCCAGGGCCCTGTCCTGTGTCTGCCACCACCTTTGTCTGATACTTGTTTCCAGGGAAGCTGGGGGAACTGCCACATCTGAGGAACTGGAATAAAGATGAGGGGGCTTCGGGGGCCCCCAGACTGTGTGCCCAAGGCCCCTTGCCTCTTGTTCTTCTCCCCCAGCTGAGGGTGAGCCAGCCTGCAATGAGGGTGTGCCAAGTGGGGGCGAATCCGACAGATGCCCAACCTCTGACGTGGGGAGGGTGACGGTCTCAGCTCCTTTTACCCTTCCCCTCATGGGCATGGCTGAGGCAGGGCTCCACCCAAGTATCTCCCACCAGGCTGGGACTTCCAGACCCTAAAAGGTTCCAATGGCTCTTAGGTGTCAGGAGGATTTAGAGAGGCCACAGAACAGCAGCAAAGGCTTGGGGCCCACCCCTGTCCTGGACACCAGAAGGACCTGCACCTGCAAGCCTCAGTACTCTCATCTGTAAAGTGGGGACACTATTGCTGCCCTGCTCGGCTCCCAGAAGTGTCCCAGTGATCAAAATGGGTGATTTTGCTACAAGCAGAGCTCATGGCAGAAAGGGAGGGAGAGAGCTGGGCTGCTAACTCTCTCCCGGAGTCCGCTCTCTGCCAGACAGGGCTCCCACCTGCTGATGCCCAGTTCAGGGAGGTTATTCCCCTGGAAATCAGGCCCTGGGGAGAAAGTACCCAAGTTACAGTCTCTCCCCAAGATTTGGAGTCCTCCCAGGCCCTCCAGCATCTCTGGGGAGATCCACCAGCTGGCAGATAAGCTTCCAGAATGGAGAGGGGGCTCAGAAACCATGCTCTCTGCACTAAACTCTTGGCCCTCACAAAAGCTTTACTTGGCCATGACTTGTTGGGCCCACTGAGGGTCAGGAAAGTGACTCCCAGGATGTCATATAGCAAGTCCTTAAGGGTTCCCCCGCCCAAACCAGGGCATCAGGTTCCAACTCCACCCTCCATTCTAAGCCACCCACAAAGGCCGGGGCAGCCCCCAAGGAAGCCCAGAGCAGGCAGCAAATCCAAACAAGGAAAAGTGCCGACCACCAACCACGAGGGGGTGTGCACGGCCCGGGAATCTGCCGAGAGGGTGACCACCCAGGGGTGAGGGCGCCTCCAAGGCTGCAGCAGCAGAGGGGGTCCCGGGCCTTGCAGTCCAGCAGCATCAGGCAACCTGGGGACAGCGCAGGGGCCAAGGCCACTGGCCCCCAGGTCCCTTAGATTCTGGGGTCTGGGTAAGGCCAGCCTCTTGGGGGCCATCCCCAGGAAGGAAGGAATTGTCCCCTTATGGAGGATGACCCCAGAGGCTCTCTCCTCGGGCACTGAGCACAGAGGGGACGTCAGCCCAAATGTCAGACATGACAACTGGGAGGTAGAAATCGTGGACATTGGCTTTTTGGGTTTTTTTGTTTGTTTGTTTGTTTGAGATGGAGTTTTGCTCTGTCGCTCTGGCTAAAGTGCAGTGGTGCCATCTCGGCTCACAGCAACCTTCGCCTCCCAGTTCAAGTGATTCTCCTGCCTCAGCCTCCCGAGTAGCTGGGACTACAGGTGTGCACCACCACACCTGGCTAATTTTTGTGTTACTAGTAGAGACGGGGTTTCCCCATGTTGGCCAGGCTGGTCTCAAACTCCCGACCTCAGGTGATCCGCCCGCCTTGGCCTCCCAAAGTACTGGGATTACAGGCGTGAGCTACCACACCCAGCCAGACATTGACTTTCAGATGAGCAGTCCAGATACAGCCCAGTTGCACGGCTCCCATTTTTTTTGTCACTAGGCCACCAGCAGCTCTTCCCTCCCCACTTCCACGCCCTCCCAAGGTTCTCGCTGATAGGAAGTGTCCCGTTGGCTCTTCTATTCCCCTCCCTGTTTCACCACTCACCCCTAGTGCCTCACACAGTCCAATGCTGAGCACAAATGCCATAGGTGTTCAATAAATGTTGTTCACTGATTGGAGTTTGATAACCAGGAGTGAGGGACAGT